CAACCATGCGAGCATGTGCACATACACACACACTTCCAGGGCCACCAGAGTGTATGATGTGTACAGGGCAGTAGGAGGTCTTAGGGGGGCCTGGGGAGCCAGGGGAGAGAGCCTCCAGTTTATATTTATCCCGGTTCCAGTTTCTCTTTAGGCTCCCAGCGCCAGTGACAATTCAAGAAGCGAGGCGTGGAGAGGGCGAGGCAGAAGGCTCTCCCCCTCCCACACCTGGGCAGGCAGTCTGGGGTGGGGAGTTGGACAGAGCTCCCCCAGAGGAGGCTAATCCCAGGTCCCAACCCACACTGCCCGTTCTTCCAACTCGAGTTTCTTAGAAAGCTGTGCCACACACGTGAGAATAAAGCCAGCACACTATGGGGGCAACTCCTCAGCAGCCTGTCCCTGACTTCCTCCTCACCCCTCCAGGCACTCACCCCCAGAAGACACTGTCTTACGCGGCACAAGGTTCCACCACACCTCAGCCCCAATGCCCAGGCCCCACAGCCTTGCTGCCAGCAGCCAGACAGCCCAGTGTGGGGCCATGGCGCACGCCCCGGCTCTGAGCTTCAGGCCAGCTGTCCTGCTGAGGGAAAAGACATGGTCAGAAATCACAGCCAGAGAAAGCAAACCAGAGGGGCCCGCAGCAGGAGAGGCCACAGGACTCCTCATCAGGCCTTCCAGGAGCCCCGGTGCCCTCCTTCCCCTTCTCTTTGGAGGTGGACCTAAGTCCCCACACTTGGCCTCTGCCTAAAAGACCACAGGTCTCCCTGGGAAGCGGGGAGGAGTTGAGTTGGCTGAAGGCTAAACAGGCTCCGGGAAGCCCTCCCTGGCCTCCAGACCCACCACTACCTCTGCGCAACAGGAAATCATTTGAGAAATAAAAAGGGGACCCCCGCCCAACATACACACTCAGGCCTAAGAGGTTTGAGTTTCTTGAAAGAACCTCAGGCAGCAGGCCTTGCAGCCACTGGGGCTCCGGACCCTGCCAACACCTAATTCTGGGAGGAAGACTCCTTAGGGCGACGAGGGCATGCGGTGGGGTAGGCGGTCGGGAAAGCCCCAAAGGGGAAACCTGGTGCGGCCGGCTGCGAGCGGAGGTCCCGGTCCCCCAGCTTCCCGAGGCCCCTTTGTTGCCCAAGAGGGAGGCAGGAAGTGGGTGGGATGGGCGTGGAAATGACCAGGGCCTCATCCTGTTCCTCGCACTGCCTCCTCCGAAACACCAGCCCTCTGGCGGAGGGGCGGTGGGGGGACCGAGCTCGGGTCGAGTCGGGGACTCCGGCGGCGCGCGCAGGCGACGGGGGGAGGTAGGGGCGGGGACGCGAGGGGGTTCCTCCCGCCCGGGTCCCCCCGGGTTCTCCCCTCCCCCAGCTCCAGGGATTTGAACGCAAACAAAGCGGCGGCGCGGGGAGCGTGGCGAGCCCGGCCTGCGGACGCCCCCTGTCGGCCCAGAGCCCCGGCGCGGGAGAGCGGGGGCTGCGCCCCAGACCAGCCCCCCAAAACGCCCGCGGCCTCATCTCGGCTCCTTACCCGAGGATCGGGCCGCACCCCGTGGCGTGCTCCGAGGATCCGCCCGGCAGCGGTGCTCCCACCCGCAGCTCCCCCCAGGGCGAGGAAACGGGCAGCCGGGAGGAGGGGTTGGGGGGAGGGGTGCGGGATCCAGGCGGGGCACCCCACACCCTCGCCCACCCCGAGCGGCCAGCCGTGGACCGCGGCCCTCCCTGCAGGGCGAGCGCTCCAGCCGGGGACGGCGCGGCCCGGCTCGGCCCGGGGGCCTGGCTTTCCGGGACAACCCGCCTCCCCAGCGGAATGGGCGGGCGGGCGGGGGGCCGCGGCAGGGAAATCCGATCCCACAACATCGGCCTCCCTCCAAGCCCGCCCCAAACTTTCCATCGGGGGTGGGAGCGCCGAGGGCAGTCCAGGAGCCTGGCGAGGATCCCGGCCGCGGACCGGACCGCGCGAGGAACCCTCGCTGGCGCGCCCCTCCGGCCCCGGGGCTGCGGGGCTGCAGGTGCTGTGCGCCCCACTCCCGAGACCCTGCGAAGCAGCCGCGGGGGTCGCAGGAAGGATCCCCGCGTACAGCCGTCTCCGCCGCCGCGGCTCCCCGCGCCCCAGCCCCTGTCCCTCCCGCGTCCGGCAGCCCCTGCCCAAGCAAAGGGACAAAGCGGCGGCTCCGGGGCCCCGCGGCTCCAGCCTCACGCAAGCCCGGCCTCGCTCACCTATTGCGCGCAGCTCCAGTCCCCGGGCGCCGCCCTCGCGTTCGGCTCTGACCGCCGTCCACCCCTGCCCCCGCGTCGCCGCCTGCCCGCGCTCGCCCGCCAGCCCTCCGCGGCCTCTCTGCCACCGCCCCTCCGTCCCCGCCCGGCTCCGCGCCCCTAGGCTCGGGCTCCCCGCGCCACCACGGCGGGCGCCGGCTCTTTCTCCAGCGCGGCCGCGGCTCTCCGCCCCCTTCCCCTTGACGTCAGGCTGGGGGGGTCGAGCGGAGGCCGGGGGCGGGCCGCGAAGGCTCGCTCAGGAGGGGGCTGCGACCCGCAGCGACCTGTGGACCCGCCCGCTCTCCGCCCGGGGGCTCGGACCTCCGCCTCTCTGGGTGCCCGGACCTCAACCCCTCCGGGTGTCCAGCAGCCCCGGGGCTCGGAGTCGCGGGCTGCGCCACAGCGCCTGGAGGGAGGTGGGGCGGGGGAGGGACTCCGGGTATGGCCACGGGGGAATCACACTCACCCGATCTTTCTGAAGTGTCCCCCGAAGACTCCGGGCGGGCTGGGCTGGGGAGAGGGACTCCCGACCGTGCAGTTGCAGGAACGACCGCGGGCGAGCCACGTCGAGGCGAGTATCCAGGGGAGGCACGCTGGGGGAACCGAGGCGTCTTTTGGGGCGGACCAGAGGGGTCTGCCGTTTGGCCCCCAATTCTGCCTCTTTCTAGGCCCCGAGGACCACTGGTCCCTGCCCTCAAGTCTGGAAAGGGCTTCACCAGCCAGGAAGACCCTTCAATCAACAGAAAGGGCCTGCTCCTGCTTCTCACGCTTTGGGCAAAGCGCCTATCCCCAGAAAATGACTCCTCGTGCCACTGGAAGGCTGATTAACAAGTGGCATGAGCCCTACTGTTCAGATGAAAGGGGCTGTGGGGAGCCACGCTGCAGAACCACCGCCACCTTCAGAACCACCAGCCTCCGCCCACAGCCACTCCTAGAAGCAACTTGTAGCTCTGGCCTCATGGGCGGTGCAGCGTCTTTCCTGCCAGCTGGTCCTCTGAGCTGGGCAGGTGGTTAGAAGAGGTGGTCCTCATGGAGGACACCCCACGGGCACCTGGAGACAGATGCTACCTCCTGGCTAGGGGCAAAAGGCAGAGGTGAAGGGGCTTGACGTCCTGAGGTTTGGAGGTAACTTTAAGCCAGGGTGCAGTCCTGGAGGGGAGGAACACTTCAGGCTGCGTCAGCAGATCTGGATTATAAATCAGTCCGACAGCAGCTTTTGTTCTGGGTTAAAACTTGGCATCTGA